TTAGTTGGATATATGTTTGGGTAGGTTTTATTTTTAAAATGCTGTTGCTTTCTAATGACCCCTTATGTTCTAATATGGAAAGGGGAGGCAAAGTATTGTGAAAAGTAGTTGGTAAAGTAGGCCGGATGTGGTGGCTCACACCTGTAATCCCAGCACTTTGGAAGGCCGAGGCGGGCGGATCACGAGGTCAAGAGATCCAGACCATCCTGGCCACATGGTGAAACCCTGTCTCTACTAAAAATACAAAAATTAGCTGGGCATGGTGGTACATGCCTGTAGTCCCAGCTACCTGGGAGGCTGAGGCAGGAGAATTGCTTGAACCCGGGAGGCAGAGGTTGCAATGAACTGAGATTGCGCCACTGCACTCCAGCCTGGTGACAGAGTAAGACTCCATCTCAAAAAAAAAAAAAAAAAGGTAGTTGGTAAAGTTGTTCACATGAACCTTATTTATAATAGTAAAACACTGATTTATAATAATAAAAAATTTGCTATAGTAACAAAAAGAGTCTAGAGTAAGAAACTAGCTGAGCAACGTGGTGTCACACTATACACCCATTAAGACAACAGGCACATGTGTCATGTCCATTTTGTGGAAAAGATATGTAAAATAATTTTAAGTAAAAAAGATAAATATAAAAAAGTGAATGCATACAAAACAATTTCACAAAATTGAATGTTACTCAAAAATCACAGCTCATTTTAAGCTGCACAAAATAGTCATTTTTTTCTTTATAATTGCTCAAATTCATAATCAAACAGAAGAAAGTTCCTGTCTTGGAAGTAGTGCTATGCCCCAATTCTTCCAGAGCCAGTACTTTAAACAATTCCATTTCATTATTTTCCTGTAGACTAATTCTTAGGACATCAGCATATCTCTCTTCAAGCATTAAAAAAATCTCTTTAGAGTCAGTGGATCAATAGACAGTTCCTGTTTTCCACACAACTGAAAGGGTGGAGCCCCCAAACCACAAGGGGAAGAAGGAAGTTAAAAGATGTTAAATACTGGGGCCAGCTCACCCTGGTCAGCCTAGCACTCTGACCTAGCAGTCAACATGAAGGCTCTCATTGTTCTGGGGCTTGTCCTCCTTTCTGTTACGGTCCAGGGCAAGGTCTTTGAAAGGTGTGAGTTGGCCAGAACTCTGAAAAGATTGGGAATGGATGGCTACAGGGGAATCAGCCTAGCAAACTGTAAGTCTACTCTCCATAATTCCAGAGAATTAGCTGTTTATTACTAAAAATAAGTTCTTTTCAGGGATGTGTTTGGCCAAATGGGAGAGTGGTTACAACACACGAGCTACAAACTACAATGCTGGAGACAGAAGCACTGATTATGGGATATTTCAGATCAATAGCCGCTACTGGTGTAATGATGGCAAAACCCCAGGAGCAGTTAATGCCTGTCATTTATCCTGCAGTGGTAAGACAAGCTAATATTTGACCAATCTGGTTAAAGTTTTTATTCCTTACCACCTGTCTTTCAGCTTTGCTGCAAGATAACATCGCTGATGCTGTAGCTTGTGCAAAGAGGGTTGTCCGTGATCCACAAGGCATTAGAGCATGGTATGTTTTAAGTGTTAAAAGGGAAAACTATCCCTTTCACCATTTGCTTCATCTTTTTCTACAGGGTGGCATGGAGAAATCGTTGTCAAAACAGAGATGTCCGTCAGTATGTTCAAGGTTGTGGAGTGTAACTCCAGAATTTTCCTTCTTCAGCTCATTTTGTCTCTCTCACATTAAGGGAGTAGGAATTAAGTGAAAGGTCACACTACCATTATTTCCCCTTCAAACAAATAATATTTTTACAGAAGCAGGAGCAAAATATGGCCTTTCTTCTAAGAGATATAATGTTCACTAATGTGGTTATTTTACATTAAGCCTACAACATTTTTCAGTTTGCAAATAGAACTAATACTGGTGAAAATTTACCTAAAACCTTGGTTATCAAATACATCTCCAGTACATTCCGTTCTTTTTTTTTTTGAGACAGTCTCGCTCTGTCGCCCAGGCTGGAGTGCAGTGGCGCAATCTCGGCTCACTGCAACCTCCACCTCCCGGGTTCACGCCATTCTCCTGCCTCAGCCTCCCGAGTAGCTGGGATTACGGGCGCCCGCCACCACGCCCGGCTAATTTTTTGTATTTTTAGTAGAGACAGGGTTTCACCGTGTTAGCCAGGATGGTCTCGATCTCCTGACCTTGTGATCCACCCACCTCGGCCTCCCAAAGTGCTGGGATTACAGGCGTGAGCCACTGCGCCCGGCCACATTCAGTTCTTATCAAAGAAATAACCCAGACTTAATCTTGAATGATACGATTATGCCCAATATTAAGTAAAAAATATAAGAAAAGGTTATCTTAAATAGATCTTAGGCAAAATACCAGCTGATGAAGGCATCTGATGCCTTCATCTGTTCAGTCATCTCCAAAAACAGTAAAAATAACCACTTTTTGTTGGGCAATATGAAATTTTTAAAGGAGTAGAATACCAAATGATAGAAACAGACTGCCTGAATTGAGAATTTTGATTTCTTAAAGTGTGTTTCTTTCTAAATTGCTGTTCCTTAATTTGATTAATTTAATTCATGTATTATGATTAAATCTGAGGCAGATGAGCTTACAAGTATTGAAATAATTACTAATTAATCACAAATGTGAAGTTATGCATGATGTAAAAAATACAAACATTCTAATTAAAGGCTTTGCAACACATGCCTTGTCTGTTTTTATTTAGACTCCTATAG